AGAGTACACAGTATGTTTGTGTGTTAGTCAAATATTTCATCATATAGATAGGGAAATGGAAGCCCAGAAAGGTATAGCAACTTCCTCAAGGTAACACAGAGAGAAAATGTATCACTATGGTGAGACAGTCAAGTGAGGAGACTGTGATTGGGACTGGCATGGTGGAGGGGAGACATGTTACCAAGGGAAGAAGGACGTGTTCTTTTTGAGGGTAGGAACATCAGAGATCAAAAGGACAAGTGACAGGCTGAGCAAGGAAATGGTGGCTCCAGAGGAGAGCCATAATGCAAAGGCCCTGAGGCAGGGCAGAATTAACAGCTATTTTCGGGGGTACTGAAGGCAAATTTTAGCCACGCTGTGGAGAGAGACGAGGCTGTAGGAGAGGAGCAGAGTTGAGATGTCCAGATGGAAAGTCTGAGGGATGAGAGACAATGTCCTGGATAGAAAGGGGCTCTCACAGAATCATCTCATTTGGATCTGGATGGTATAGAAGGAAGTCTCCATTGCTGGTCCAGGATGAGTCCTGGGCTCCCGTCCCTGTGCAGTTTTCTACAGTGCATACACTGGGCCTTCTAAACACACCAACTCTAAAGCGCAATGGTGAGGTCAGAGTGATGCCCACCCAAGCTGTTCCCTAGAAGCCAGTGATCGGATACCATCCTGTGTGGCTGGGGAAGCTGGCAAACAGTGCATAATGAGGACATTGATATGGGTTCATCTAGAATAAAACCAGGATGACATAAAGAAGGGCTGGGTTTCTAGTAGGGGTCAAATGAGTGTGAAGAGGCAGAATTGTGGGGTAAAGATATTGGAATCAGGCCTCGGCGAGAGGGGAAGGCAGAGAGAGAGAGAAAGTGAGGAGAGGGAGAGGAAGGGAGTGACGGAGGGAGGGAGGGAGGAAGGGATGGATGGGGGCAGGGAGGAAGAGAGGAATCTAGGGAGGGAGGGAGGGAGGAGAGCATTTGGTCCTTTGCATAAGGGATATGGCCTATGAGCTGCAGCCTGCTGGGGCTGCCTCCCTCACACCAGAATTTTTGGAAAAGTATCCACTGTGATGGGCCTCTCTTCCTGGAGAACAGACGCCTTTGTCCTACTTGCTAGGAAGATATTTTTCCTGCACTGTTTTTGGGTTTTGGTTTTTGTTTTTTGGCACTGGAATGACCCGGAGTCACCCGGGAGCTCCCAAGAGGAGGATGCAGGGTCCCAGGTCAACTATATTACTACTCATGGCTGCCACTTACTGAGGGCCTAATACACATCAGACACTCTGTCGTGTGGATTACATAAGCTGACACTTATCTTTCCAACGGTCCTGCAAGTTCAATGTCAGTCAAATTTTACAGGGTGTAATCTGGAGCCGGAGACTTCAAGATACTTGTCCAAGGTCACACAGATATTTACTGACAAAGCTGGGACTTGACCCCAGGTCTGACTAAAACGTGGGCGCACCATGCACCACCCTGGCACCTGAGAACCCCTCCCAGCCTTAATGGAGCCTTCTGTGTCTTGCACCCAGTCCCTAGCCCCCAGATATTCCTGCTGTCTTAATTGTTATTGATTGCTGCATAAAAAACTACCCCAAGCATATCAAGTTAAAATGATAAGCAGTTTTTCTCTGAGAGTTCTGTAGATCAGGGATCCGGGTATGGCTTAACTGGATCCTCTACTTCCCAGTCTCTCACAAGGCTGCCAGCCCAGGGACAACAGTCTCATCTGTAGGCCTGACTGGGGAAGGATTGACTTCCAAGCTCACTCATGCGGCTGTTGGCAGGATCCAGTTCCTCATCTGTAGGCTCAGCTGGGGAAAGATAGACTTCCAAGCTCACTCATGTGATTGTTGGCAGGCTCTAGTGGGTCGCTGGCCTGAGGGCCTCAGTTCCTCTATGGCTGTTGGCCAGAGACTTTCATCAGCTCCTCGCCAGCTGGCCTTCTCCATCTGGGCAAACACGCGTGCAGGAAGAGCCTGAGGGAGAGAATGAATGCCAGCAGGTCAGAAGTCACAGTCTTGTTATAGCCTAAGCATGGAAATGACACGCCATCACCTTTGCCAAATTTTGTTGGTTAGAAGCAAGCCACTAGGTCCAGCCCACCCTCAAGGGGAGGGAATTCCATAGGAGCATGGGTGCCAGGAAGGGGGATCCTTGGAAGCCATTCTGGAAGGCTGCCCACCACACCTGCTCCTGCACCCACCTCAGTATAGTGAGCCCCTTTGGGTATCAACCACCTTGACGGAGCAAATGGTTGATGGGCCACCTTGGACTGTGCTATGTGGCCTGCATCTATCTGATCCCACCTCTCTTCCAGCAGGCCCAGGACTCGAGTCTGCCTGGCCTTGCCTTCCTCCCCAAACCTACCAGCTACTCCTGGCCACTGAGCCCATGAGATGTCACAGCAGCTGAAAAGGGACCTGCTCCCTGTGACTGAAGCACACACCCATCACTCGGGTGGGACTGGGACCCAGGATGGTGCTCCAGGCCTCTCCTGGTAAAACAGAGGTGAAGGGCTCAGCTCTCCCACTGAGACAGGGCCCACCTCAGGAGAACACGGGTACAGGTGGGAGAGGGCTGGGTCCAGAGTTATCTGTGAAAGCTGCAGAGATGTTCTTGCTTTTACCCTCTGGGTTGGGATTCTGGGTAGAATCCCCCCAAGTTCTCCAGCAGGCATCACAGAAACATCTCTAAGGCAACGTGGGAGCACCCATGCCAGAGAAGGAGCTGCTCTGAAGCTGCGTGGAGACCCAGAAGTGTTCAGACGCCTAAGATGGGGGACCTACTCTAGGGAGGAGAGGAGTGAGTATAGATTGGGGATGGTTTGTGTGTCTACTAATCTTAGCCCTGCTATCCTTTGCTTCAGAGAACGCCTCAGGGTCTTGCCTGCTGTGAGTGCCTTGAAGAGGGAGCAGCGGGCACGATCAAAGAGACACCTGGCTCAAGGACCAATAAGGAGTATGGCTGCCCCTCCCAAAGCTCCCATCCGTGTCAGGAATTTGACCATCAGAGCAGGAGCCCTCAGTGAGTGTTTCTGGCAAGGGAGGGAGCCAGAGGACTCACCAAAGCTGTTCCTGGTCTTTCACAGCTGGGAAGGAGAACAACATGCTGCAGCCCGAGACCCACATCTTCACAGCCCCCGAGGAGGTAAGGAGAGTCGGTGACCAGTCGGGCAGGCTCTGACTGCAACCTGTGCTCTCTGCCCCTGCAGGGGAGCTCCCAAGGGGCTCTGCTGCTTGGCCAGGCCCCAGAACCTTTGTCTCTGCCCTGTACTCCAGTGACCTTGGAGCAGCAACTGGTTTCTCCTTCTGGGGATCCCCACAGGGCCCCTGCCCTGCCCAGCATGTGAGTAGCGTGAGGACCATGGAGCAGGTTGTAATCCCCTGGCCTCTCCTTTCCTTGTTTCTAGATGCTCAACTCTGATCCTCCAGCCCTGTGCCACCCTTGACCCTCTTCTACTGCAGCCACAGGTCCTGGGAAAGTAGTGGGGTCCAGAACCCTGGTGCCTATTCTCTCATGCACTTTCCTTTCCAGGTCCCCAAAGTCTCTGACCAGGCTTTGGTTTCTGCCCACTCAGAGTGGCAGCGGAAGCTGGAGGCCGCTGAGGCTCTGCTGACTCTGAGAAACTCTGCCCAGGCCCCTCCTGACTCCATCTCCCTGCACCAGCCTTGCAACCCACCAGGTAGCCTGCTCCCTGAAAGGAGAATACAGGGTCCTGGCTCTGGCCCCTTCCTTTCTGTCCACAGCTCCTGCTGGAGATAAAGGATTCCAGCCTCCCAGCCCCTCTCTCCGCCCCAGGCCAGCCAGCTCCATCTCGCTGCCTATTGGACATCTGGGATGCATCTCCCTCTTGAGCTAGGAACCCAGAGGAGGAGGCCTCAATAGAGCACTGCCTATTTGGTATCCAGTTTCTGAATGTGCAAAATGGTTAACGTCCAAAACGCTTAACGTCTTTTTTTAAAGCCTTCAGGTGTTTTATAAGCTTTTTATTATATGGGGCAACTCCTTGGCTGAGGGTGGATATTCTTGTACCTCTGTCCCTTACTCTTTTGGATGCTGGGGCCTTTTTCTGTCTCATAAAGACAGGATTGTGCAATCTAAGTTGATCAGTCTCTCAGTGGGGTTCTGTGTGAGTTCATATGCCAGAGTTTTTATTCGTCTTGTGATTGCTGACATACCTGTGCACTCATGTGTATACCCCTGCATGTGGAAACATGAAGATGTTTTCACTTTGTGTCTAGGTTTATGTACGTGAACAAATAATAAACCGTTGTTGTTATAAGGCACTGTGATATACGGGTTGTTTGTTACCACAGTAT